CTTGGCCTCCCAAAGTGCTGGGATTACAGGCATGAGCCATCGCGCCCGGCCAGAAAATTACATCATTAGGCTTGTACATGGAGGAGTTAGTAATGCCTGAAATTTTTCCTCTTTGTAGAATTCAGGGTCAATCCTGTTGATCCTGTGTTTTTTTAAGGACCAAATCACCATCGTCTCCTGAGGATAACTCGACAGACACAATTAATTCATTAATGTAGATATTATCTTTCTTTTGATGGTCACAGGAGAAGTGCCTTGAATTGAAGCTTTATCTCTTCCATTGTCACCATCACTAGGCAGGTGAGGCTGACAGGACCGCGTGGCTTAAGGCAACGCCTCGGGAGGGAGCAAAAATGCATCCACTGTGGAGATGAGGTTTCGGTTGCCTCCATTCTTTAAATAGCGCAAACCCTCACAATGTCAAAAGAATCATATTTGAATTCGAACTGCAAGTAAGGAAATCGAAGTATACTAGAATTGATTTCCAGCCTGAAGGCGGATGCTGAATTCAGACCAGCAGTGACACTCCAGGATTTCCACGGTAGTTCATTAAAGGAGGAGAATCTGGGACTAAACAGACAGAGTCTACACCCGCTTATCCTGCACCAAAAAACGCCGAGATGTTCATCGGCATCGCGTTAGTCACATTAGCAGCAGCAATCGCATTATCAAAAACTGCAACACGCATGTAAATAATAGCTACTTTTCCACCACGTGTCGTCGGCCGGCAGTGGATGCCCCCTGTAGGATCCCTATAAGATGCCTTACAGTTCCCCACGGACATCTGCCCAGGCGACTGGGAGTCCCAGGCCCCACCCCACCCTCCAAACCCCTTCTTTGGCGTTCAATACCCCGCGCTCACCGCGGTCTCTTGCTGCCCCCTGCCAGGCCCCTAGCGTCGGGCTGCGAAGGGCTGAAGTACCGCCACGAGGGGGCGCAGGACCAACGACATCACCTCTGCGCGCGACCCGAGGCCGGAAGTTAGTCTTTTCCACTTCCGCTCCTCCTAGCCGCTCCGGACCCCAGAGGCGGAAGTAAAAGCGAACTACAGTGGATGGGTGCAGTTCAGGGTGAGATTGGGAAGGTGGTGAGGCTGTGCTTTCCTTTCTTTTTGTTAAGGCCTTTTTTTTGTGTGTGTGTGTCATTTCCAGAGATAGCTGTTCTCCAGCCTTTCTGGAGGGATGCAGAGCCTTTCCTTAGGACAAACAAGGTGAGAAATGCATGTAAAGATCTCCAAACTTACCATCCCATTGTATCATCTTGGACCTCTCTAGAAAGTACTGATCTGATTTCCAGCTGACGCATTCTGCCCCTTTATTCCAGTAGAGGTCAGTCGAGCATCTGGAAGAGAAAACAGGCTGTTGAACTATGCAAGGTAGAGCCGTCATTCTTCAGTTAGAAGGATAATTGTGTAATATTTTATGTGTTGTTTTACACAGCATTTCAAAAGGTTTGAACTACCTAACCATTATGGCACCAGGAAACCTCTGGCATATGAGAAATAACTTTCTCTTTGGTTCAAGATGTTGGATGACTCGATTTTCAGCAGAAAACATCTTCAAATCAGTTTCATTTAGGCTTTTTGGTGTGAAGTGTCATAATACAGACAGTGAGCCTTTGAAAAATGAGGACCTACTGAAAAACTTACTTACTATGGGAGTAGATATTGACATGGCAAGGAAACGACAGCCTGGAGTTTTTCATAGGATGATTACCAATGAGCAGGACCTGAAGATGTTCCTTCTTTCCAAAGGAGCTAGCAAAGAAGTGATCGCTAGCATCATATCAAGATATCCACGAGCAATAACACGTACTCCCGAGAATCTTTCAAAACGGTGGGATCTGTGGAGAAAGATTGTGACATCAGACCTTGAAATTGTAAATATTTTGGAACGTTCTCCTGAATCCTTTTTTCGGTCCAATAACAACCTAAACTTAGAGAATAATATAAAGTTCCTCTACTCAGTTGGATTGACCCGTAAATGCCTTTGTCGATTGTTGACCAATGCCCCTCGTACCTTCTCCAATAGTCTTGATCTGAATAAACAGATGGTTGAATTTTTGCAGGCAGCCGGTTTGTCATTGGGTCACAATGATCCCGCAGATTTTGTCAGAAAGATAATTTTTAAAAACCCTTTTATCTTAATTCAGAGCACCAAGCGGGTGAAAGCTAACATTGAATTCTTACGGTCAACTTTCAATTTGAACAGTGAGGAACTGCTGGTTCTGATATGTGGTCCAGGAGCTGAAATCCTAGACCTTTCCAATGACTATGCCAGAAGAAGCTACGCAAACATCAAAGAGAAGCTGTTTTCTCTTGGATGTACTGAAGAAGAGGTACAGAAGTTTGTCTTAAGCTATCCAGATGTGATCTTCTTGGCAGAGAAAAAGTTTAATGATAAAATAGACTGCCTCATGGAAGAAAACATTAGCATTTCACAAATAATCGAAAATCCTCGGGTTCTGGATTCAAGCATAAGTACTTTAAAAAGTCGAATCAAAGAATTGGTAAATGCTGGCTGTAACTTGAGTACTTTAAACATCACTCTTCTATCTTGGAGTAAAAAAAGATATGAAGCTAAATTGAAAAAGTTAAGCAGATTTGCCTAAGGATGCCAATGTTTTTAATTCTCAGGAACTGTGAATATGTTATGCCACATTGCAAAAGAATTTTGCAGAAGTGATTAATTTAAAATGTTATTAAGGGCCTTGAGATGGGGAGATTATCCTGAATTACTTTGGAGGGCCTAATATAATTGTAGGGATCTTTAAAAGTTGAAGAGGGAGGCAAAAGAGGAGGTCAGAGTGATCCTGTATAAGAAAGACAACTACTTTTGAAGGAAGTTAAAAGGTGGCTTTGAAGGAGGAAGACACCTTGAGCCAAGGAATGAAGGGGGCCTGTAAAAAAAGATTGAAAAGGCAAGGAAACAGATTCTCCATTAGAGTCCCCAGAAAGGAATGCAGCCTTGCTGGCACCTTTTTAGCCCAGTGAGATCAATGTCAAACTTCTGACCCACAGAACCATAAGATGGTAAATTTGTGTTGTTTTAAACCACTGAGTCAGTGATAATTTGCTGAAGAAGCAAATAGATTAACATAGCAACTAAGTAGATGATTAGTTGCATTATAGGTGAAGTCAAAAATACAGTCCTTTAGTAAAGTCTCTATTTCTTCCTTTTATAAGAGTAATTATATTTAAAAAATCTACCTACCCTTCTGGAATTGCTAATGTTAGTGTTTATAAAGTCTTAAATGTGTGCATAAAAAACTAAATGTGAATATAAAATCTAAATAAAGGAATATGTTTGCCTAATATAGTTTAAGGAAATGATAATCATTTCTGTGCATTTTGTTGGCATTTCAGCTAATATTAAAGAGTAATTTTCAGAGGCATTGACTTAAAAAATGGCAAATCAGATAATGTCGGTATTTTCAAGATACAATCTAGCTCTGACATAAACTGAAAGACGTGAGACAAATTATATGACCTTAATTTTAATTGTTTTCCAGAGGCATTTGTTTTCTAGATGTGGTTTTTGAATTAAATAACATAATGGTGCTCAACCTTTTAAACCTCATTTGCTATCAGTGATACTTCAAAAAACCTTATTCCTACTATTGATAAAAACAATATGTCTGCTTTTCTAAGGCCATTTATATATTCAACGATACTCCTATTATAATTTGGTTAACTATTTGATGGCAAGCATGGCATAGTTTAGAAAGCAAGAGCTTTAGAGTGATGTATCTGGGCACCATTCCTGAGTAACTTGTGTTAATGTTTTAAATTTACTAAACCTGTTTTTCTCATCTGTAACACCAGAAATTGACCTTCCAGAGTTGGTAGGAATCAAATGAAAAAGCACCTCTAAGGTTTCTTGCACATAGTAATGATGCAATCAGTGATAGCTATAATAAAAAGATAGTATTTTAAAAAGCAGCTTTATACATAATTCACATATTCAATTTACCTATTTAAAGTCTAACACAGTTCAATTTATATATAGAGTTGTGCAACTTTATCTTCCATTGCTTATAATACATTTATAATTTATTGGAAAATTTATAAGGAAAATGAATTTCTTACAGTTATGGAAGCTGAGAAATCCTAGGTTGAGGGGCCACATCTGGTGAGAGCCTTCTTGCTGGTGGGGACTCTGAAGAGTCCTGAGGCGGCACAGTGTATCACATGGCGATTGCTAATGTACTTAGGTCTCTTTTCCTCTTATAAAGCCACCAGTCCACTCCCATGATAGCCTATTAATTCATTAATCCATGAATAGATTAATCAATTTCTGATGACATAGCCCTTATGATCCAGTCACCTCTTAAAGGCCCCACCTCTCAATACTGCCACATTGGGGATTAAATTTCAACATGAGTTTTGGAGGGGATGGATAGTCAAACCATAGCAGCAACCATCACCACAATCTAGTTTTAGAATATGTTTGCAGTCCTAACAGAAACCTTGTACCTGTTAGTGAATCCCCATTATTTCCCTCCATTTGTTCCCCCAAGCCTAAGCAAAAATGAATCTGTTTTCTGTGTCTATAAATTTGTTTATTCTGAGCATTTCATATAAATGGAATCATACAGTATGGTCTTTTGTGACTGGCTTCTTTCACTTAGCATATTTTCAAGGTTCATCCATGTAGCACATATTAGTATTTCATTTTTTTTGGCAAGTAATATTCCATTGTATGGGTACAGTAGTATTGGGAATACATTTTACTGTTATGGCTTAAAGTATTGATTTCTTAAGTCTTCTGAATTGTACGCGAGTGTTTTCTGAGGTATTGTTTTGGAATCTAACAAGCTCATAAGGGACTTGAAGGAGGTGGGTAGAAGAGATAATAGTTTATTGACATCAGCAGATCATAGGATTGTAGCTGGGCTGATGAGAAATGGTATAGCAACGATAGTTGCAAGTGGCCAGAGAGAATGTGGGTTGCACTGAAGTACAGTACAGCACTTGATCATTGGGCAGTAGGGGATGGGGGAAGGAAAACTTTGGAGAAACAAACAGATAATGCCTGTCAGGCAAAATTAACATGTCATACTTTAAGGTTTGAGTCTGATCAAGGGAGAGTCAATTCTTTTTTTTTAAAGATAGAATTATAGAAATATTGGCCAGCCATGTAATCCCAGCTCACGCCTGTAATCCCAGCAATTTGGGAGGCCGAGGTGGGAGGATTGCTTGAGCCCAGGAGTTCAAGACCAGCCTGGGTAATACTAGCAAGATATCATTGCTAGTAGGGAAAAAAAAAAAAAAAAAAAGGCCGGCCATAGTGGTGCGCACCTCTAGTC